CTGGGGAGCCGCCCCCGCCCCCCCCAGCACCGTAGCGAGACTCGCGCCCCCCGCCGGATCCCCACCTCCGCGCCCGCCCCGCGGGCTGAGCTGCCCGACCGGGGCCCGCCCCCGGCGCCCACCATGTACGCCTTTGTGCGGTTCCTGGAGGACAACGTCTGCTACGCGCTGCCCGTGTCGTGCGTGCGCGACTTCAGCCCCCGCTCGCGGCTGGATTTTGACAACCAGAAGGTGTACGCCGTGTACCGGGGCCCGGAGGAATTGGGCGCCGGGCCCGAGAGCCCCCCGCGCGCCCCCCGCGACTGGGGCGCGCTGTTGCTCCACAAGGCCCAGATCCTGGCGCTGGCAGGTGAGCAAGCGGGCGGGGAGGGACGGTGGGACCCGGGCGGGGGCTGGGACCCCGGGAGGGGCCGGGGGCCCGGGCGGAGGGGACCGGGGGGAGCCACTGCTTGCTCCTTCCTGCCTCCTTCTCCCGTCCTCTGGGCATTTCATTTGGGAACGGGGTGTCTCTAAGAGGCCAGGCCAGTTAAAAAGACCGGATGGTCCCCTTTGTCTTCCCCGCTTCCCCGAAGCTCCCGCGCTGTCAGTCCGTCTTCATCTCTTCATCTGTGTCTGTCCTCCTCTTTCTGATTCTTTGTGTTTTCTTCGTTCCTTCACTTTCCATTTTTCTCCCTACCTGTTTGTACCGTCATTTCTCTCTCACCTTCTCTTTACCTCTCTCCCAGTTCCTTCCCTCTGTTCTTTTCTGTCAAGAATTAAGTTTCTCAAGCTGTCTGTCTCTCTCCCTTTAAAGGCTGTTGGTACCTCCTTGGAGTGAGGAGCAAGAAGGATATTGTCAGATCTTCTAGGTGGGAGTCCCTCCTCACAGAGGGAAGCTATGACATCCTTGTCCCATCCGGGCCAACATTGGACAGGATGAGGAGGCCATGAACCTCAGTGCACTGGGCTCCACACCACACTCTCCTGCCCCTCCCTGGCCAGGTGGCAGAGGTAAGGAGGTAGAGGCCCTAAGGCATCCCTCAGCCTCCACACCCCTTTCTGAATCTCCCAGAAGGCTCCCTGAATGAGAGAGTTGAGGGCCAGGAGAGAGTTTCTGGGTCAGAATAACACTGGACCTCTCATCCCTGCCCTGCCAGGGCCCTGAGAGATGGGCTAAGGCAGCTAGTCTCATCTCCATTTCGTAGATGAGGGTACTGAGGTTCAGTTGGTGATAGGGAAAGAAACCAGCCCTTTATCCTCCTATGCTCCAGTTCTTCCTGCCATGCTGAGACACCTTTTCCTTTGTAAAGAGAAGACAGCTGGCCCTCTTTCCCAGCTAGTTCCAGAAAGTTTGAGTCTAGACAAGCAAGGAAGGGGGAAGTATCATCTCCGTTTTGGGGAGCAGCCTTTTTAGCTCCTGCTGGTAAGGAGAATGAACCTTAAAGTGGGCAAATAGTGTTCCTGCCTTCTACCAGAAAGAACACGAAGGGTTAGTGACTGAATGAAGATGTTTTGTAATTTTGAGACCTTCTCTATTTTTTTCAAGTTCCTTTGCTTCCTCACATTTAGCCTAAAAGATGAACCCAACATTCTCTCAACCCATAGAGACTTGCCCAGGGTCTCATGGCAAGTTAGCTCAGTCTCACAACTCATGTTGCCTCTGAAAAATCGGTTTGCAGAAGTTGAAGAGTGGAAGAACTGGAAACTGACCAGCAGCACTTGGACCCTTTTTGACAGGCTCTATCCATACCACCTCCCTGATAAGCCCTGGCACACCGAAGTGTAGGCCCACCCACTGCCAGACACCTAGGGCCAAAGAAACTGAGGGAGGGGAAGCAGATTTTAGAAAAGGGAACCATTCATAGCTGATTAGGTTTTATTTTGTTTGCTTACTTGCCTTTAATTACCTGAGGGAAAGGATTAGGAATTTATTTCCCAAGACGATAGGCTTGAGGAAGTTATAACTAGGTTGTAACCTTAGCTTCCCTTTTGCTAGAAGAAAATGCATGCATGCTTCTTGACGATTGTATTGTACTCCTAGATCTGGAAGGGTCCTAGGAGAGTAGAAGTGATGTGTTAAAGAGAGTCAGTGATAAGTTTCTTAGTGTGTAATGGCTGTTTTCCTCTCTTGGAGATTGTTTCATTCATCTACTCATTCATTCAGCAAACATACATATACACTGTGCTTGACTCTTCAGGCACTGCAGAGAGGCCACTTAGGCAGATGGCAGCTCCCACCAGCTCTGATTTTGAAATCGACACAAGTCCTCAGAAGCAAGATACATGTAGCTGTTGGTTTGAGAACCATGAATTTTGAACCTGTAGACTGTTCATCCTCCAAGTTAGAATGTTGATAAATCTGTATGGTTATTTAAAAAACCCAAGCATCATTTGGAAACTGGCAGAGTAGGTTCAAAGAAGTGTGCCAGTTTGAATTAGTTGAAAAACACTTCCCCTTACCTCTCTTCAGTTTTTTTCTTGGGAGGAGAAAGGGGAAAAAAAGACAACAACTTGAAGTTGGCCAAACCACATTTTGAATTTTGATCTCCTGGGTACCCACTGCCCTGCATAGAGACCTGATCGAAGGGCCAGGGTGAGTTCGGGAATTCATTACCCTGGAATAACTCCTATGTATCTTCAAACCCCTTCCTGACTTAAACTTGGTGGCTCTGAGAATTGCTTACAGTGACTTCAGAGAGCTCATCTGGCATCTCCTATATGTAAATACCACTGTGCTATGGCACCAGGTGTGAGGAGGAATCCCCTCAAGTGGGAAGCAGAGGTGGCTTTATGTTTGTGGATTAGCTATTAATTGATTAATTAATCTCTCTGACACAAATAGAATGGTTTCCAAGGTAGTTTCAGCACAGCTTTCTGGCTTTTGGTGAGAAGTATGTTGCTATACTGAGTGTTGGCCCAAGCCAGCCCAGAGCTGTCTTGAAGTATACTTCTTTTTATACTCAGGAAATGTCAAAGCCGACTGCTGTGGGACTTTACATTTTACTGCCCATAGTAGGTGGTTTATACCACTACTTATCAAATTACAATCCCAGTTCAAGGAAAAACAAAACTCCTTCTTTCCTGATAGTCTTGCTATATGCCTACACATTATCTCTGTTAGTCCTCTAAGTGACATTTTGGTAGGTATTGCTGTGGTTAGTATTTCCATTTCATAGATGAGGACACCGAAGCTCAGAGACTTGCCTACAGCCACACAGCTAATAAATGGCAAGGCTGGAATTGGAACACAGGTCTTCCAGTGCCAGGCCCCCACTTGGCAGTCTCCTTTGTAAAGTAGCCGATGTTCCCATCAGCTACACAGCATGATTTGGAAGGAGTGAAAGGAAATGGAAAAACTGTCCATGAAGCTTACAGCTCAAGGCAAGTTTTCAAGCCAGAGTATAATTTTAGTTTCTGAGTTTTCAAGCCCATTCTGCTCTTTCTCCATTACCATCCTCCCTCTTACAGAGCACACACAGCTGTCCCCCACCCGCCTATCTCTTCAGTTGGCATTTGCTTGAATAAATCTTCACTAAGGCTGTCCCTCTTGGAGGGTCCACATAACTCAAAGTTTGACTCACCTTTGACCTCTGTTCTCTCTTTACTCTCATTTATTTGCCAAGCAGGTTGTGAAAGTGAGAACTACTCATTTGGAGAGCTCACCATCATCTAACTGCAATCCAGCCTGCTACTGGGGCTCATAGTGTTGAATTTTATTTTTTTTTTAGGAGGCTCAAACTGGTTTCTCTGTGCCTAGAGCCCTAAAATTTTAAGTTGTTCTATCTAGGCACCTGTGCTCTGTTACTGTTGTTTGAGTGTGCTGAATTTTTTTGTTTCAGATGTCTCCTTACTGCTTTCTGTATGCCAGGCCCAGTGCTGTATTAAGTGAATATACCAGTGCACCTATGCATCTCAGGTACTGTGATTGAAATGACAGCACGACCCAGGGATGAACCTTGTTCTCTTGATATGCATTTTAGAAGACAAATCTGACCTTGAAAACAGTGTGATGCAGAAGAAAATAAAAATCCCCAAGCTTTCTCTTAATCATGTAGAAGAAGATGGAGAGGTTAAAGATTATGGGGAAGAAGATTTACAGCTTAGACACATCAAGGTAACAAAATCTTTCCTTTCTTTGGAGGTATGTTGCCTGAACTGATTCTCGTTGTCCTACACAGAGACCTGAGGGGCGGAAGCCGAGCGAAGTGGCGCACAAGAGCATCGAGGCAGTGGTGGCTCGGCTAGAGAAGCAGAACGGCCTGAGCCTGGGCCATAGCACGTGTCCGGAAGAGGTCTTCGTGGAGGCCTCGCCAGGCACAGAGGACATGGACAGTCTAGAAGATGCTGTGGTGCCCCGGGCTCTGTATGAGGAGCTGCTGCGCAACTACCAGCAGCAACAGGAAGAGATGCGCCACCTCCAGCAGGAGCTGGAGCGGACTCGGAGGCAGCTGGTACAACAGGCCAAGAAGCTCAAGGAGTACGGGGCACTTGTGTCTGAAATGAAGGAGCTCCGTGACCTTAACCGGAGGCTCCAGGACGTGCTGCTCCTGCGGCTTGGCAGCGGTGAGTGCCCCAGCAGGTCACCTACCACTCCATTCTAGACAGATTTCTTTTCTTAACTGCCTAGGTCCCGCCATTGATCTGGAAAAAGTAAAGTCAGAATGTCTCGAGCCCGAGCCGGAGTTACGGAGCACTTTCAGTGAGGAAGCAAATACGTCGTCCTATTACCCCGCTCCTGCGCCTGTCATGGACAAGTATATCCTAGACAATGGCAAGGTAGTGTTTTAAGCTCAATATCCATTCCCTGCTAAACAGGTGCTGGTGTTCTTATTCCTCTCAGGTCCATCTGGGAAGCGGGATTTGGGTTGATGAGGAGAAATGGCACCAGCTACAAGTAACCCAAGGAGATTCCAAGTACACGAAGAACTTGGCAGTTATGATTTGGGGAACAGATGTTCTGAAAAACAGAAGCGTCACAGGCGTCGCCACAAAAAAAAAGAAAGATGCAGTCCCTAAACCACCCCTCTCGCCTCACAAACTAAGCATCGTCAGAGGTAGGTCACTGAGTGGAAACACAATGGCTGGGAATCCTTGGCCTTGTTTCTTCTCCCCGTCTAGAGTGTTTGTATGACAGAATAGCACAAGAAACTGTGGATGAAACTGAAATTGCACAGAGACTCTCCAAAGTCAACAAGTACATCTGTGAAAAAATCATGGATATCAATAAATCCTGTAAAAATGAAGAACGAAGGGAAGCAAAATACAATTTGCAATAAACTTTGGATTTTTCATAAAGCTTTCGTGTTTTCCTTGTGTGGCATGTGATTTGCGAGCGATGGTGCCGTCCAAATCAGACCCCACCGTGCATGGTGGTGTGTGTGCAGGGATCCATCGGGTTCTGGGGTCAGCGGCTTGTTCTGAATGTGGACACTCCAAAGACGACAGATGGCTTTGCTGAGACTCAGGAGCAGCCTGGCACTGGTGTCCTTCTGGGAATGGGGAAAACACTCTTCTTGGAGGGGGATAAGGTTGCCTGAGTTGCCTGTCACTTGACTGGGGTTTGAATGGATATTTTTACTATCCAAGGACTTCTTTGTTGCTCTATTTTGTTCTATAATAAATTTTCATTAATTCTTTGATGTAGATAGTCTTTATCCTCATTTCTTTAGTATATT